ATATATGGTAAGTTAATGAGAGCTATTTCTCAAGAATGAGATTAATAGAGATTTTAACTTTCTACTCTCTATATTTCTGTATTGTTTCTAAAAAAACTTACGTGTATTAAGTTTTTTACTTTTTTTTTTTTTTTTTTTTTTTGAGATGGAGTCTTACTCTGTCGCCAGGTTGGAGTGCAGTGGTGCGATGTCAGCTCAATGCAACCTCTGCCTCCCAGATTCAAGCGATTCTCCTGCCTCAGCCTCTCGAGTAGTTGGGACTACAGGCGCGTGCCACCACGCCTAGCTAATTTTTGTATTTTTGGTAAAGATGAGGTTTCACCATGTTGACCAGGATGGTCTCGATCTCTTGACCTTGTGATCCGCCTGCCGAGGCCTCCCAAAGTGCTGGAATTACAGTCGTGAGCCACCGCACCGGCCACGTGTATTACTTTTATAACCGGGGGAAAAAGTAAAAACATTCAAAAGGGAAAATAAGGGACAATGTTAATAATGAAGCAGGGATGAGACTGCTGATTGCGACCTCCAACTAACTCTCCTGAATTTTGTCACGAGCATGAATTACTTTTCCAATACACAAATTTGCTTTAAGAAATCAAAGAAACACCCCCCCAAAGCCCAATCTCACTTCTTCAAGTAAAAAATAAACTAACAAATCATTCTACATTGCATGCTTAGGAAAAGTACAGTTTATTTCTAAATTAAATGTATACATGGTTTGGGAGATTTACTCATTAAGCAAACACTTTGGTAAGAATAAATTGAGCGCTTACTGAATGGCAGTCTCAGTTCCTGCGGCCCTCCCGCTTATTACCTCATTTGATTTAAAAACAAAAACAAAACGTTATGAAAGCCGGCTTCGAGGCATTCCTCTGAAGGGAAGGGACTCCCCGACCCAGCGCCTCCCCCGTCACGTGACCCTGTGACCCGGAGCAGCCATCTTAGGCATCGCCTCATAGAGGAACTACATCTTCCAGAATCCTCGCGCCCTGCGTCGTGCTGGCACTTTTACCGGCCGGGCCTTAGAGCGGAGCCTGTAGCCAGGCGCCATCTTTGACGCTGGCAGTCTTGGTTTTCTGCTAGTGCTGCTGCTGCTGGGAGGACGACGGACGGCAGCGGCCAAGCAAGAAGAAAGACGTGGCAGCAAGCGGGAGTCGGGGATAGTGTCATCGGTTCGGTAAAGTTTCTGTTCTCTGGTAACTAGACCCGTTTTTTTGATTCCCGGGTGCGCTGAATTTACCTACTCTCATTCCTCTCCAGGGTCCCGGTACTTTGGAGCTTGTCTCAAACTCCACATACAGAAAGCCACCGACCTTATTCCGGTATCCTACACCCATTCCCCACTCTCATTACAGAGCAACAGGGACACTTCCGTTCTCCTTGTAGGACTGGTGAAACCGTAATGAAGAACACCCCTAAACTCCCATAATCGGTGCGGATTCCTATGGGGAAGGCCTATATTGTTGACATCTTCCAGGCCTTGGTTCTGGACCTTGAGAAAGAGGCTGTGGAACTAGAGATAGCGATGCTTTTTAGGGTAAATGTATGTAGGTATTGGGGGAAGGGGAGGAGATCCCAATTTTTCCTTTTTTTCATTTTAGATTTGGGGATATTCCCTGCCCAAAAAATTCCTGGAAAATTGACTAGTATTAAGTGTGAGTAAAAGGTGTCCACTTTTTTTTAAGTTTTGATTTTAGTTTTGTCTTGGATAGTATTTGGCAAGATTTAGCCTAGAAATTATGTAGTATTTATTACATAAGAATCAAAATTGCTTTGTTACTGGGCTGGTTTCAAAGTTTAGAACTCATTTCTATGTATCAAAATCGGGTTTTTTTTGGTTTTGATTTTTTTTTTTTTTAAATTCTTAAATGGTAAATATGCCATTGTGAAATGAAATCTCAACTCCAAAAGTTTACCCTTTTACTAACTGGAGTAAATGTATACTTACAAAGTCTTTAGCTGTAGCCATTAGTAGTAAAGAATTTGGACCTAGGCTGCGTAAGCAAGCCTTTCCAGGGCCACTATTTAATGGCAAACCAGTGATACTGGTGTTGATACAAAATAAGAAATAAATTTTCCCTTAGATAAAGCTTTCTGTGTTTTGACAGTGCCAGTTTAGAATGGCTATAATGCTGCTCTGCCTTCTACAGCTTGCTGCACCACTCTGTAGTTACTCTATTACCATACGTTTCTATCTTTTTTGGTTAAACACTCCCTGATGACGATGATGGATATATATACATACATCCATATTATACATAATGATATATGTGTAAGGATTTACCTTCGTCTTTATTTTGTGGGCTGGGCAAAATTTAGTGTAACAATAACTTCATGATACTTTGGTATAAGAGTAAGTTCTTTATTTTTATAATGAACCCAAATCTAAAGTCTTTTATAGTGCATTTTAAAAGGGGAAACTTATCCAAATGTTATATTTCTATACATTTTTGTGTATATGTGTGTGTGTATAAGCCAGTTAGTATATATCTGTATGTATATTATATACATAAAACACTATATTTTTACATACAAGTATGCTTTTATTATACAGATAATAAAGATGGGGGAAGGTTTCTGTTTTTTTCTTAATAGGTGAAGAAATCTTGAAGACCAGAAATTGGATCTTACTGAAAAACTGATGTTTTTTTGTTTTTTTTTTAAATTATATTGTTCAGCTATGGAAGATGGAGTTTTTTTTCATGATCCTTTAACTCTCAAGTTCATCTTTAAATGAACTCTTTTTTTTTGTTTTTTTTTTGTTTTGTTTTGTTTTGTTTTTGAGGAGATAACTAACCCTAGCTGTCTCCAGTCTGACAAAGGTTATTTGAATGGACTTAATCTCCCAGTAGTTGGGAGATGTTTTAAAAACACATGCTGTGTTTGAATTGTGGCTGAGAGGTTTTCTTGGCAATGTGAGGAGGAAATTTTTTTCTGCCTCATTATTATTAATTCATGGATTGAGTGTTGGTTCGACCTACAGGCGTAATAGATTGGAACTCAGTGAAGACACAGATGTTCCTGTTCAGAGCAACCAGCTAATGTAAGTGGGGAAGCAGGCATTTTTCGCATGAAAAATATTTTAATTCATTGTCTCCTCATTTTAGGATTACAGTTTAAAGACAATTTCTGTGATCAAGTTGTCATTTGGAAGATTAAACCCATTTCACGAGGACTTGGAGCCTGGTCCTTGCTTTGAGGAAGCAGTGGCTTGTTTCAAGAAGCCACTTCTGATCTAAGAATCTACCCAGCATGCCTAATCAAGGAGAAGACTGCTATTTTTTTTTCTATTCCACATGTACCAAAGTAAGAATTGACATCTTTAAATCAGTTCTTTCCTACAAATAGAGTGTTCTCTATTTGTTTACAGGGTGACAGCTGCCCATTCCGTCACTGTGAAGCTGCAATAGGAAATGAAACTGTTTGCACATTATGGCAAGAAGGGCGCTGTTTTCGACAGGTGTGCAGGTTTCGGCACATGGAGATTGATGTAAGTTTTTTATTTCCGTTATCATAATAAGTATTTGAAAGCAATGTGTTTTTCCCTCTTACAGAAAAAACGCAGTGAAATTCCTTGTTATTGGGAAAATCAGCCAACAGGATGTCAAAAATTAAACTGCGCTTTCCATCACAATAGAGGACGATATGTTGATGGCCTTTTCCTACCTCCGAGCAAAAGTGAGATCAGTTTTTAATTTTAAAAGAATATCTTTTTAATTTATGACTGATTTTGTGCGTTTAGCTGTGTTGCCCACTGTGCCTGAGTCACCAGAAGAGGAAGTGAAGGCTAGCCAACTTTCAGTTCAGCAGAACAAATTGTCTGTCCAGTCCAATCCTTCCCCTCAGCTGCGGAGCGTTATGAAAGTAGAAAGTTCCGAAAATGTTCCTAGCCCCACGCATCCACCAGTTGTAATTAATGCTGCAGATGATGATGAAGATGATGATGGTAAGTTCTGTCTGGCTCCTTCTTTAAGGCAAATTGTGAATTTGCCTTAAATGTTGATATATAGATCAGTTTTCTGAGGAAGGTGATGAAACCAAAACACCTACCCTGCAACCAACTCCTGAAGTTCACAATGGATTACGAGTGACTTCTGTCCGGAAACCTGCAGTCAATATAAAGCAAGGTAAGAAGAGGCTAGATTGGTGCCTCTTATAGGTTCCTCATAAAATTTCTATTTGAATTTTCAGGTGAATGTTTGAATTTTGGAATAAAAACTCTTGAGGAAATTAAGTCAAAGAAAATGAAGGAAAAATCTAAGAAGCAAGGTGGTAAGTCATCACGTTTTGGCATGGATAGTTGTTTATTTGCTGTTCTTTGACTTGCCTTATTCAGAGGGTTCTTCAGGAGTTTCCAGTCTTTTACTCCACCCTGAGCCCGTTCCAGGTCCTGAAAAAGAAAATGTCAGGACTGTGGTGAGGACAGTAACTCTCTCCACCAAACAAGGTAAGGTATAGATAGGTCTTAGAGTTGTCAAGAGGATAGAGAAATTCTGCTTTTGCCATTTCAGGAGAAGAACCCTTGGTTAGATTGAGTCTTACTGAGAGACTGGGGAAACGAAAATTTTCAGCAGGTAAGATAAGTTTTGTGTATATCTTTTCTTTTGAAATCTTAAACTAAGTTCTCCCTCTTTATAGGCGGTGACAGTGATCCTCCATTAAAGCGTAGCCTGGCACAGAGGCTAGGGAAGAAAGTTGAAGCTCCAGAAACTAACATTGACAAAACACCAAAGAAAGGTACCTGTGTTCTTACATACTTTGTGTGTGTACTTTTGATTTTTGAAAATCTTTCTTTTCACAGCTCAAGTTTCCAAGTCTCTTAAGGAGCGATTAGGCATGTCAGCTGATCCAGATAATGAGGATGCAACAGGTAAGTAAATCCTAAGACCAGATTCTGATTATTATAATGACATGTTTTTCTCCTGTGAAAACAGATAAAGTTAATAAAGTTGGTGAGATCCATGTGAAGACATTAGAAGAAATTCTTCTTGAAAGAGCCAGTCAGAAACGTGGAGAATTGCAAACTAAACTCAAGACAGAAGGACCTTCAAAAACTGATGATTCTACTTCAGGAGCAAGAAGCTCCTCCACTATCCGTATCAAAACCTTCTCTGAGGTCCTGGCTGAAAAAAAACATCGGCAGCAGGAAGCAGAGAGACAAAAAAGCAAAAAGGATACAACTTGCATCAAGCTAAAGATTGATAGTGAAATTAAAAAAACAGTAGTTTTGCCACCCATTGTTGCCAGCAGAGGACAATCAGAGGAGCCTGCAGGTAAAACAAAGTCTATGCAGGAGGTGCACATCAAGACGCTGGAAGAAATTAAACTGGAGAAGGCACTGAGGGTGCAGCAGAGCTCTGAGAGCAGCACCAGCTCCCCGTCTCAACACGAGGCCACTCCAGGGGCAAGGCGGCTGCTGCGAATCACCAAAAGAACAGGTAACAAGAGAACTTGGTCTCTAGTACCACGTAATAACTAATGATGTCTTTAATGTGAATACAGGGATGAAAGAAGAGAAGAACCTTCAGGAAGGAAATGAAGTTGATTCTCAGAGCAGTATTAGAACAGAAGCTAAAGAGGTAAATTTAAGATTATTGTATGGTTTTGTTCAATTTTAATTCTGTCATTCAAATTTATCCACAGGCTTCAGGTGAGACCACAGGAGTTGACATCACTAAAATTCAAGTCAAGAGATGTGAGACCATGAGAGAGAAGCACATGCAGAAACAGCAGGAGAGGGAAAAATCAGTCTTGACACCTCTTCGGGGAGATGTAGCCTCTTGCAATACCCAAGTGGCAGAGAAACCAGTGCTCACTGCTGTGCCAGGAATCACACGGCACCTGACCAAGCGGCTTCCCACAAAGTCATCCCAGAAGGTGGAGGTAGAAACCTCAGGGATTGGAGACTCATTATTGAATGTGAAATGTGCAGCACAGACCTTGGAAAAAAGGGGTAAAGGCAAGTATTTCTATACTGTGTATTGCTTTAGGACTGCTTATCAGATATTTTCTGCCCTTTGTAGCTAAACCCAAAGTGAACGTGAAGCCATCTGTGGTTAAAGTTGTGTCATCCCCCAAATTGGCCCCAAAACGTAAGGCAGTGGAGATGCACGCTGCTGTCATTGCCGCTGTGAAGCCACTCAGCTCCAGCAGTGTCCTACAGGAACCCCCAGCCAAAAAGGCAGCTGTGGTAAGAAGTATATTCACTTTGTGGTGCTTTATCTCACTGAATTACCTGACTCTTCCTTTTGTAGGCTGTTGTCCCGCTTGTCTCTGAGGACAAATCAGTCACTGTGCCTGAAGCAGAAAATCCTAGAGACAGGTAATACTTTGTAATTCTTTCTAAACAAACTCGCAGTTTTCTAATAATCTTTTTTTTCTTACAGTCTTGTGCTGCCTCCAACCCAGTCCTCTTCAGATTCCTCACCCCCGGAGGTGTCTGGCCCTTCCTCATCCCAAATGAGCATGAAAACTCGCCGACTCAGCTCTGCCTCAACAGGAAAGCCCCCACTCTCTGTGGAGGATGATTTTGAGAAACTAATATGGGAGATTTCAGGAGGCAAATTGGAAGCTGAGATTGACCTGGATCCTGGGAAAGATGAAGATGACCTTCTGCTTGAGCTATCAGAAATGATTGATAGCTGAAGGTGGTAGTGAGGACACTTTAAAAAAAAAATCGCCAAAAAACTGGACTTAGTTTCATCTATTGTAACATTTACCTGAGATGATCATTTCTTTAGTCTAGAATTTGCCCCAAATCAGAAGTATACCTCTGAATTATCTGTATGTGTCCTGGATTCCTTGGGGTCAGATTTTTAAAGTTACTTTATAACCATTTTGTCCATTTGATGCCATTGTTTATCATCTTTTGAGAAAAAAGTTCTGTCATACCCTTCTCTCCACAAAAAAGAGACTGAGAGGGAGATCAAGTGAAAGGGTGCAAGCGAACTTAGTGACTCCTTGAGGTGTTTGTCAGTTTTGGCTTTTTTCTTCTTTGTTGTATTCTTTATGTATTGTCTTGATGTACTTAATATTACCTGAGTTTGAAATGGATGAAGACAGCTGCTACCATTAAGGACCAAATTTTATGCTACCACTAAACAAAAATACCCACTCAGTCTGTGTTAAATTGTATGTCTTTTTAAAGGTATTTAAAGATTCAACTAAGCTTTAAAGAGGGCTGAGCAGCTCAGGAAGCCTGTAATGTGGGCATAACTCTTTGGACCTGATCTTGATGCTTCTGCTGCTCTGTTAGCCTCTGAAGAGCAATATCTAATTTATTATTACTGTAATTTTTTAAAAGGCTTTAAAGTGCCTCAGGGGTCCCCTGAAACTAATTTTCTATTTCTGGGATTCCCTGGATTCATTATATGAGATGGTGACATGATTAGAGGAATTCTTTTTTAGTATGAAAATTGTCCTTTTTCTTCTTCAGTACTTGCCTCCTTGCTGGCATTGAATTAACACAGGGACAAAATTTGGTTAATTTTTTATTTCTAACTCTCCCAACAAACCCCTGTTGCCCAGTATTTGTTTGGTGGCCTTTAACCACCTGAGGGAAAAAATGAGCTTATTCAAGCTGCCAATATTTATCTATGGGCTGTAGCAGTACACTGAATTGTACTGTGCCAGGGATATTGAGATGCTCTGGGGGTGTATTGTATACCTGCCAGTTTTCTTCATTTCTGAATTGAGTTTTCTTTTCTTGATGTTGGTTTCCTTCATATCACCTCAAGGTTTAGATTTGTGAAGGAATAAGCATGATGGAAATAATAGTCTTGAAAGGAGATATGTTGTATATAATCAGGAGGAAGAGGAAGGAAGGACTTACCCATTTTGATATTTTGCTGTAGGTGGCCAGTTTTGTTTCTCATAGGGAAATCTGACCCACCTGTCATGTTGGCTCCTAAGGAACTGCTGTTGTAAGCGGCTCATCAAGAGTTGAACTTCACGTAGCCTTGTTGGGAATATGGAAAAGGAAGAAAGCCACAGGACTGCCCATTCAGTCTTGGGAAGATTGGGATGATTCTGCACAAGCAAAAATGACTGAAGTTTATGTATAGACACACCTCTACCAATCCATCTTCAGCTGACTGAATGTTGTATGATAGCCCTTCTCCAAAGCAGAGGTAGAATGTTCAGGTTTCACCATGGATTTTCTACTTATTTCGTTTTTGGAATCAGCTTACAGATTCCAGGTCCCTTTTGTATATATTCTTTATTCTTTTGCTTTTTTAAAAAATAATTTTGTTTCATATTTAAAGCACTTGTATTAGTCAATGTTTCGTGTTCCGCATTATTTGAACCATTTGCCCTTACAGAAAGAGAAATACTTGTTTGTGTTTTAAATAAAACTGATGTAGGAAAGTCTTGATGTTGTGAGCTAAGTAATCTTACATCAT